TAGTGCATCTATCCCTCACATCATGTTGCTGCTGCAGCTGCTCCAGAACCTGCACTGAGTCCCTGGTGCTGGCCTCACTGATGTGTAGCGGTGCTGTCCAACACAGCAGCCGTCATCCACATGAGGTTACTTAAATTTAAAGTTTTAAAAATTAACAATTCGATTTCTCAGTTGCCTTAGCCACATTTCAAGAGTTCAATGACCACATGTGGCTAATGGTTACTCTGTTGGACAGCACAAAGGTAGAACGTTCCCACCATCATATAAAGTTCTATTAGACAGCGCAGGTCTAGAGTTTCGCTCTGCAGCACTGCCTTAGCCAGCACTCCCTACTCTGCAGTTCAGTCTCTTATCTCACCCCAAACAGACCCTCTACTCCCGCCACAAACCCTTGTGGGTCTGCACCACGCCTGCTCCTCGGGAAGGTGATTTTCCCGACCTCGGGCCCTCGGTGGGCGTCCATGATCGGTGCCCCTTCACTACCAGAGTAGTTGAAGATCTGATTAAACTCAGTCATTCATTTGATGAGCAGACCTTCCAGACACCCGGAGTGGGCTCCGGGAGTCAGTTGCTGAGGACCCAGGTGAGAGGCGGACCTTGTCCCCGCCCGGGGACTCCCTGTCACGGCTATCCCGTCCAACCCCGCCGGGGTATCCGGACTCAGAACTGAACCTACTCCGTCTGGGAGCCCAAGGACGGCGAGGGCGGCGCATGGCTCCCCCAAGTCGCCCCCGCCTGGCCCCAAGCTCCACAGGACCTGCCAGACCAGCTTCCGCTCGGAGTTTCGCACCCAGATCCCTGCGCTGCAGGTGCCCTCGCACTGGACTAGCCCGGACCGCGAAGGGAATAGCCGGAACCCGCCAGGCTCAGAGCCCTGCCGCCCCTCACTCACCCGGAGCCTCGGCCGCAGCGACCCGGCTCACAACATCCGCCCAACCTCTTGGCTACGGCGTCCGTTCAGGGCCAAATCACGCGCACGCTTGCGCGCTGAGCCTCCAGCCGCGCACGCGCACTGGCCCGCGCCCAGCCTCCGCTAGGGGACCCCCTCCATGGCTTCCCACCGGGTTGTTCCAGGCCTCAGCTTCGCCGAAAGGCCTCACCACCTCCGACCTCCGCCTGCTCTGGGGATGCTCCCAGCCCTGCTGCGGCAGAACGCGACATGCTAACCGGAATCCCTAGGCCGCCTGTCTCCTACCCATACTTAGAGGCCCCGCTCAGACGGTCCTTAAAACGTCTGAAAGGCCGTTCCTGCCAGAGTCCCTGCTACCTGTTACCTCCACCCCTATTTAGTCCTAGTGGACAGCCTCGCTCACCTTCCCTGGGATGACACTTCTGGCGGCTGAGATGAGCGAGCCTCTCTGGGCTCTGCCGCCGGGTGTGGGCTGACCTGCCTACAGCTGGGGCCTGATAAGGCAGCAGCAAAAGGGTGGAGGGGAGGCAGTGTTGAAGCTGGGGCAAGTAATTTTCCCCAATTTACAGGGAAAAACCGAAATTCAGAAAAGTTTAATGTCACCCAGGGGCTGGAGCCCAGACCTCTGGCAGCTCTCACTTTCACAATGCCCTTGGGCTGACTAGGCTGCAGAGGGGTTTCACCCCAACCCCAGGGCACCTCAAGTGTCCCCACCAAACCTTCCTAACACCTGTCCACTAAGCTGTACTAGGCCCTTGCAACTGACCTATGGGACCTGAGGCCTGGCCCCTCATGGCTCCTGTCACCAGGTCTCAGGTCAGGGTCCAGCAGGCCCTGAGCTGACGTGTGGAGCCAGAGCCACCCAATCCCGTAGGGACAGGTTTCACAACTTCCCGGATGGGGCTGTGGTGGGTCACAGTGCAGCCTCCAGCCAGAAGGATGGGGTGGCTCCCACTCCTGCTGCTTCTGACTCAATGCTTAGGGGTCCCTGGTAAGTGCCCCCAACCCTGATCCCCATCTGCCCTGACCTGCACCCACTCATGCCTACTCTGCAGGGCAGCGCTCGCCATTGAATGACTTCCAAGTGCTCCGGGGCACAGAGCTACAGCACCTGCTACATGCGGTGGTGCCCGGGCCTTGGCAGGAGGATGTGGCAGATGCTGAAGAGTGTGCTGGTCGCTGTGGGCCCTTAATGGACTGCCGGTGAGTGGCCACTGGGCCTAGATAAGACTGGGTGTGGCGTTACCCTGTGCCTTCTTCTCTCCAGGGCCTTCCACTACAACGTGAGCAGCCATGGTTGCCAACTGCTGCCATGGACTCAACACTCGCCCCACACGAGGCTGCGGCGTTCTGGGCGCTGTGACCTCTTCCAGAAGAAAGGCAAGTGGGGGTGGAGAGGGGCAGGGTGGGAGGCCCAAGTTGATCTTCTGTCTCTTGCTCCCAGACTACGTACGGACCTGCATCATGAACAATGGGGTTGGGTACCGGGGCACCATGGCCACGACCGTGGGTGGCCTGCCCTGCCAGGCTTGGAGCCACAAGTTCCCAAATGATCACAAGTGAGACAAACACCTTCCCTCCGTCCCGGCCTGCACACACTATAGTGATGCTCTGGGCCCTCAGGTACACGCCCACTCTCCGGAATGGCCTGGAAGAGAACTTCTGCCGTAACCCTGATGGCGACCCCGGAGGTCCTTGGTGCTACACAACAGACCCTGCTGTGCGCTTCCAGAGCTGCGGCATCAAATCCTGCCGGGAGGGTAAGCGGCGCCGGGTCAAGCTGGGAGAGTGGCATCCACGAACCCACTGGCTCTTTGTCTCCAGCCGCGTGTGTCTGGTGCAATGGCGAGGAATACCGCGGCGCGGTAGACCGCACGGAGTCAGGGCGCGAGTGCCAGCGCTGGGATCTTCAGCACCCGCACCAGCACCCCTTCGAGCCGGGCAAGTACGCGTAGGCGGTATCGGCGTCCTGGGGGTCTTGTTCACGCCCCATTACCGCCCCCAGGTTCCTCGACCAAGGTCTGGACGACAACTATTGCCGGAATCCTGACGGCTCCGAGCGGCCATGGTGCTACACTACGGATCCGCAGATCGAGCGAGAGTTCTGTGACCTCCCCCGCTGCGGTAGGCGGCGGGGACCAGGCCTGGGAGGGTACCTCGGGGCCCGACCTATCTCGGTCCATCTAAGGGTCCGAGGCACAGCCCCGCCAAGAGGCCACAACTGTCAGCTGCTTCCGCGGGAAGGGTGAGGGCTACCGGGGCACAGCCAATACCACCACTGCGGGCGTACCTTGCCAGCGTTGGGACGCGCAAATCCCGCATCAGCACCGATTTACGCCAGAAAAATACGCGTGCAAGTGAGGTGGGGGGGGGGGGCGGGCGTTGGGACGCGGGCTAGGGCTGAGTGGAGCGCCTGCTTAGAGACCTTCGGGAGAACTTCTGCCGGAACCCCGACGGCTCAGAGGCGCCCTGGTGCTTCACACTGCGGCCCGGCATGCGCGCGGCCTTTTGCTACCAGATCCGGCGTTGTACAGACGACGTGCGGCCCCAGGGTGAGGCCCAAGCTTGGGGGCTACAGAGCCGGCTCGGCCTGATGGCTGCCCGCACCCGCCACAGACTGCTACCACGGCGCAGGGGAGCAGTACCGCGGCACGGTCAGCAAGACCCGCAAGGGTGTCCAGTGCCAGCGCTGGTCCGCTGAGACGCCGCACAAGCCGCAGTGAGTCCCTGGTGCTCCCGGCCCCGCCAGGGCCTGCCACGATTTTGCTCCCGCTTCCGCCTAGGTTCACGTTTACCTCCGAACCGCATGCACAACTGGAGGAGAACTTCTGCCGGAACCCAGATGGGGATAGCCATGGGCCCTGGTGCTACACGATGGACCCAAGGACCCCATTCGACTACTGTGCCCTGCGACGCTGCGGTGAGCACTAGTGACGCTTCCCCCATGACCCTCTCCCTTAACCCCAGTGAACTTTGTCTTTCAGCTGATGACCAGCCGCCATCAATCCTGGACCCCCCAGGTTAGGAGTTGGGCCAGTTATGGGTCAGGCCCCTGGGTTTCATCCAGCCCACCCCATCCTACAGACCAGGTGCAGTTTGAGAAGTGTGGCAAGAGGGTGGATCGGCTGGATCAGCGGCGTTCCAAGCTGCGCGTGGTTGGGGGCCATCCGGGCAACTCACCCTGGACAGTCAGCTTGCGGAATCGGTGAGGCACAACTGCCTGTCTCCCACAGAGAGGAGCTGAGGTTGTGTCCTCTGTGGTTATCCCACTGGGGGCCTGTTACCTGTCCTAATTCCCCACTCCTCTAGGCAGGGCCAGCATTTCTGCGGGGGGTCTCTAGTGAAGGAGCAGTGGATACTGACTGCCCGGCAGTGCTTCTCCTCCTGGTGAGCCTCCCTTGTGTTTGGGGACCCAGTCTTCACAAATGACCTAGCAGAGCTTCTCTCCCAGCCATATGCCTCTCACGGGCTATGAGGTATGGTTGGGCACCCTGTTCCAGAACCCACAGCATGGAGAGCCAAGCCTACAGCGGGTCCCAGTAGCCAAGATGGTGTGTGGGCCCTCAGGCTCCCAGCTTGTCCTGCTCAAGCTGGAGAGGTATGTGGACAACCTGGGAGGGTGTGAGGTGGTCAGACCCTGAGTGCCCCCATTCTTGCTAAAGATCTGTGACCCTGAACCAGCGTGTGGCCCTGATCTGCCTGCCCCCTGAATGGTATGTGGTGCCTCCAGGGACCAAGTGTGAGATTGCAGGCTGGGGTGAGACCAAAGGTAAGAGCACAGTGCACAGGACTGCTGGTGGCCCCTCTCCCTCTCCCCATTCCCCTCACTGCAGGTACGGGTAATGACACAGTCCTAAATGTGGCCTTGCTGAATGTCATCTCCAACCAGGAGTGTAACATCAAGCACCGAGGACGTGTGCGGGAGAGTGAGATGTGCACTGAGGGACTGTTGGCCCCTGTGGGGGCCTGTGAGGTTGGTGGCAGGGCCCTGGGCCAGCCCTGGAACCGGGGCCCTCATCAGTTCTCCTACCTGCCAGGGTGACTACGGGGGCCCACTTGCCTGCTTTACCCACAACTGCTGGGTCCTGGAAGGAATTATAATCCCCAACCGAGTATGCGCAAGGTCCCGCTGGCCAGCTGTCTTCACGCGTGTCTCTGTGTTTGTGGACTGGATTCACAAGGTCATGAGACTGGGTTAGGCCCAGCCTTGATGCCATATGCCTTGGGGAGGACAAAACTTCTTGTCAGACATAAAGCCATGTTTCCTCTTTATGCCTGTACAGATGCTTCTTAGCCTTTGCTTCCAGGAAAT